GTGAACCCCTCCACCTTCTCTAGCTTCCTCACTGGGGAACTGCGTGTCCTCCAAGTCCTCCGCGCCCCCGGGGGCCGGGGCAGCAGTGTCTCCTCCGACCTCCATCTGCACATCCCTGAGTGGGAGGGGAATCGAGGGTGACGGGCGGTGAAAGAAACTTCTGAAAAGCCTTTATAGAGTCAGGCCCCCTTGGACACACTCCTACTGCTCATTTCCCCACGGATTTCAATAGGACGAGACATCCAAAATCATGCCCAAATACGTCCCCCCTCCAACACTTTCCGAAAAGAGGAGACTCTACTGGGCCTCAGGAAATAGAGATATACAAACACCTGTTTTAACTCCGAATCTCAATTGGCCGGATACCATTACTTCCCCGTAGCGGCGGTGGCATCACACTTCCGGGTGCGGCCCGGGAGGTGCCACACTTCCGGGTACGACCCCTCCCAGAAGACACTTCCGGTTGCGGAGCTTTATTGGCTCCTCGCGGCGTCCCTCTCCCGCCGCCTACGGGTGTCCCCTCATAGTTGAGATGGCGCGGGCCACTTCGGATCTACGTCAGGTCTGTTCGGGAGCGCAATGAGACCTCTCTGCACTCCTTTCAACGGATCTGGCTACGGCTGCTAACCCGGGAGAGCGAGGCCCACTTCGCTTACCAGTGGTTGGCGTGAGGGGGGACGCGGCTCGCTCTAGCCAATCCCGGAGTACATAGGGCGCGACCGTCTTCTTTCTGGGCCAATCGAGATGAGCCGCCTCATTTCCCCGCTGTCTACTCCCCCCGCCAAATCCTAACCAATACTGTGCGTTGTGTTGCGTTTGCACACGCCCATCCATTGATTGACGTCTCCCTCGACCCAATCGAAGACTCGAGCCTATTCCTTGTTTCACAAGAGGACTTTTGCAGCGTCAGTCCCGATGGATACCTGTGCCGGACCCACAAACGGGCTCTCCCAGAACTGAGGCAACTCCACTTTCTCTTATCCCTTAACCCTGCCAAGAAAGTCAAGGGAGGGGAGAGGCGCGAATGCTTGACGGGCAGTCGCCGCTTCTAATCAGCGTGCCGCGCCAGCAGCTCCGTACCCTGCCGGGTTCCCACGTCTACCTGCAGCTGGGGGAAGAACTCTGCCAGCCCAGGGCAGGGGCGGGCACTCACTTGGACCAGGACCTGCCCGACGCCCCCGGTCCGCCGGGCGAACGGGTCGTCACTTTCTGTGATCAGTTTGGGAAAAGGCTTGGGGGCCCTGCCACGGGCCAGTGTGGGAACCCAGGGTTCGAATTCCCGCCCCGACGCTGCTTCCGGACCGAAAGCCCCCTGAACGCCTTGCCCCAAGTGCCCTGGGCCTTGGTTTCTCCATCAGTGAAACAATGATGGGAATCGCTTGACGTGAAGTGAGTGGAGGTGCTGGCACACTTCGAGTGATTGCTAAGGGGAAGCCTTTGGTACTAGTTAGGATAATTATTTTAATTACAGTATAGTTAGGGTAATGAATTCCAAATACCAGTGTAGCATCATGTGCTTTATATACAATAGGTAATCGATAAGTAATAAATATTAAATTTATATAACAGAAACAATGGATAAATTTATGTGCATACAAAATATATTTACCTAATACATTTAGAAGTATATAATATATAATAAACATGTAAAAAAGTACAATAAAATAACATCTCATAAGCAAACTTATTTATTAATCTCGCTGTGTTACCCAGGC